GTGGGATGGGGGCAGCGGGAGCCTTGGTAGCGGAGTCCACGGTGGGATTCAGAGACCTGCAGAGCCAGGGCCGGGAGGGGCAGGGCAGAGGAAGGGCGTGCAGCGACGCTGGCATTCGGACGTGAGAAGGCGGAAGGTGCGGGAGGCCCCAGAGGATCTCGACCTGGACCCTGGAGCCCTGGGGCGGTGGCACATTCAGCGGCCGCTTTAGAGCGAGGGGGGCGGGGCGCGGAGCCAGGCTTAGGGGGACCAAGGTGGCCGGGGTAGTGGGGGCGACCCCGCGGGGCTGGGAGAGCCGCGGTGAGCCTAGGGGGCTGTGCGGGGGCCGCTCTGGACGCTGCAGCCAAGTGTCCCAGGAAAGCAGCGCCCAGGGCCCCACAGCTCCCTGTGCCCGGACCCAGCCCAGTCCCACTGCAGTGGGTGGCTGGAGGATGGCGAGTGTCCCGGGCACCCCTTGGGCCGGGTGAACGTGGTTGGGCACGGAGAGGGCGGGGCCCGTGGGCACGGGTGGGCCCAATGGGCCAGGGCTGGACCAATAACGAGAAAGGATGAATGGACAGGGGCTGAACTACAGAGAGAGGGCGGGACTATTGGGCGAGGGCTGGACCAATGGGCAGGGGCTAAACTAATAGACGAGGGCTGGACCAATGGCGCGGATGAGGCTGCTGCGTCGTCAAGGATGCAGAGCTTAAAGCAAGGCAGTGGCTTCCATGAGCCTAAACACCTTCCCTCCGCACGCTCGGTATCGCGACGGGGGAGAGCAAAACCTTTAAACAAATGCTCCAGTTTTCCCCGCAGAGAGCCGGAGTCAAATCCGTGAGGAAGCCCGGGGGTCGCAGTGAAGCCCAACCCACTGGTGCTGGGATAACCTCGCCCGCAACCCGGATCCAGGCCGCAGGTCCCCCGAGGCTCCGCCCCTGACGGCGACACTCAATCCCGGGTGTCCCCGCCCCCTTACTGAATTTTGGCCCCGCCTCCGCCCTCCGATTGGCCGGACGCCAGCTCTACGCCGCACGGGCAAGACGCGGAGGAGCGGCCCCAGCCAGAAGACAGGGCACCCGCGGCCTTGCTGCGCATGCTCGCGCTGTGACCCCGGCTTGAGGTAACAGCGCGAGCTGAGGCTGGGGCCCTTGGCGCGGAGGCTGAGGGACCCGCCGCGGCGCTGTCGCCGGAGAGGGAGGGCACCGCTGTCGTCGGTGAGGACGGGCCCTGGCGGGCGGGGAGAGGGTTACAACCCATCCTTTCTGCTTCTCCAGGCCAGAAGCCAAGGAGTCCTCAGTGACGGTGGGATCCACAACATCTCCACATCGCTGTCCCCACCCAGCCAGGGCAGCGCCAGCACTAGCTCAGACGCAAGGTTGGTGTGAGAACCAGTGGGTGTGGCCAGGCCACCACTGACGGGATTTTGCTTCCTTCCTTAGGACGGAACCGCTGGACTCCAGGTTCCTTGCCTGGGAGTAGGAGAAATCCACCTGCTGGGGGCTGAGTGTGGCCTGAGGGACAGGCCCTGGGTCCCGGGATGCCCCTGCCCGAGCCCAGCGAGCAGGAGGGTGAGAGTGTGAAGGCCAGCCAGGAGCCATCCCCCAAGCCAGGCACAGAAGTCATCCCGGCAGCCCCCAGGAAGCCCAGAAAGTTCTCCAAACTGGTCCTGCTCACAGCCTCCAAAGACAGCACCAAGGTGGCGGGGGCCAAGCGCAAGGGTGTGCACTGTGTCATGTCCCTGGGGGTGCCCGGCCCCGCCACCCTTGCCAAGGCCCTCCTCCAGACCCACCCCGAGGCCCAGCGGGCCATTGAGGCAGCCCCTCAGGAGCCTGAGCAGAAACGGAGCAGGCAGGACCCAGGTGAGGCTCCACAGCGGCCCCCCAGGACAGCTACACCAGCCTGATCCACCCTCTTCTCTCGCAGGCACAGACAGAACAGAAGACAGTGGATTAGCAGCGGGGCCTCCTGAGGCTGCTGGGGAGAACTTTGCCCCCTGCTCTGTGGCGCCCGGCAAGTCCCTGTAACCTTGACAACAGGCGCATCCTCCCAGGCCACCAACCCAGCCATAGGCTCTTCTCTGTCCGCAGGGCTTCTGGGGCCAAATGGGTGAATCTTTGCTTTTAACATTGTGTGATTTCTTTTCTTTTTTTTTTTTTTTTTAGATCAAGTATAAGTTACTTTTGTAAGCAGAAAAATACTTTCAAACAAGAATAAAAGAAGCTGTTCGCTAGACCCCATAATGGGCAGGTTTTAAACATCCCAGGCTTCTGGGTCCTTTGAGGCTCAGCT